CCTCGCACCCCCGCGCCCCCAGTCCCCGCGTCCCCGGCGCCGCCGGCCCGGAGCTGCCCGGAAGTCTCGGTTCCGCCGCCGGCGCTCGCCAGGGGAAGCCCGGGGCCGCCCGGGACCTCGGCCCGTTCCTCCGGACCCGAGAGGCCGCCGCACGGGGTACGGGGGCCGGGATGGAGGGAGGAGCCTGGCCCTGGGACGACGCCGGGGCCAGGCAGGCTGGGGGAGTGCGCTGGAGCCACCCGGGATGGGGGTGGGGGTCGGGAGCGGCAGGATCGGGCGGAGGGACGGGAGGGGAAGTCGAGGCGCCAGGGCTCCTTGGGGAAGTGAAGGCAATAGGAGGGGCCCCAGGGCCAGGGGACAGGCGGTGTGTAGCGGGATGGGGGCGAAAACGCCCGGGCGCTGGGGTTCCCATAAACAAGGGGAGCAGAGCAAAAGAACGGGCGGGGGACCACGCTGTGTGTAACAGGGAGAGGGATGGGGCTCCTGGAAGAGGTGAACACGAGGAGAAAGAGAGATGCCAGACGTACACAGAAAGGAGGGGAAAGTGGGCTTGGGAGAGGTGCTGTGGGAAGCGGAGTCCCGGAGCCTGGTGTGCATAACGGGGTTTGGGAGAAGGCCCCTGATGGGTACAGAAAGAAGTAACGATGTCACCGCCATATATGGGGGGCGAGAGAAAAGGGGGCCTTTGGGGAGAATGTAGCAGGTAGCCAGGTTGGGGGGGCGGGGTATACAGAAGGAAGGCATTTGAGCCATTTTGGGGTGTATAGATGTAGTAAGACGATGGGTTCCGTAGTGGGGAGAGGTGACTAGACTTCGAGGTGCTAAGTGTAGGAACAGGATGGAAAAGCCCTAGTGAAATGTGGGGAATTGGGTTAGTGGGGCTCTGGGGAGGTACCTAGAGAGGAAGTGAGGGAGGCCACGGAATATGAAGATGGGGAGGCCCTGCGGCATGTAGTGGGGACGGAGGGCCAGGAGGCCGATACGGGGGCCGGTGGGGGGGTAGGGGGCGGCAAAGGGAGGGGAAGTAAACTGAACTGGGGCTGGGCAACAGGAAAAAAGAAGAAACCACAGATTAGAGAAATCTCGGCGGTCAGGAGGCCCGGGGTCTAAGATGTAAAGAGGTAAACAGATTTAGGGATTGATTGTCTGCTGGGGTGGGTTGAGAGGAGAAAAGGGAAGAAAAGTCGGGGGACTACGTCCTCAGACCTGACCTGAGTGGTGAGAGGTGGACCCAGGAGGAGTGGCAGGTGGTGGCGGGGTTTTGCAGAGCTCAGTTGGAGGCCCTCTCCGAGGCAGCTTGATGGAACGTGGGAGAGCCGGGCTGGAGTCACAGTTTTTATTTTGCTAGGGAGGTAGTCAGTGGCGCACAAAGGGTAACAAGCAGTGATAGTGGGGATGCTTTCCATTTTAGGAAACTTTTCCTAAAAGGAAGTGGCAATTTTAACTAATCTCCCCTCCGCCGCTCCCAGCTGCCGCTCCAGATGCTGCTGCTGCCGCCGCGGCCACCCCACCCTCGGTCCTCCTCTCCGGAGGCCATGGACCCACCGCCCCCCAAGGCTCCCCCTTTCCCCAAGGCGGAAGGCCCCTCCTCCACTCCTTCCTCGGCGGCGGGGCCCCGACCCCCGCGGCTGGGCCGCCACCTCCTCATCGACGCCAATGGGGTCCCCTACACATACACGGTGCAGCTGGAGGAGGAGCCCCGGGGCCCGCCCCAGCGCGAGGCGCCCCCAGGAGAGCCCGGCCCTCGCAAGGGCTACAGCTGCCCGGAGTGCGCCCGTGTCTTTGCCAGCCCTCTGCGGCTGCAGAGCCACCGCGTGTCGCACTCGGACCTCAAGCCCTTCACGTGCGGCGCCTGCGGCAAGGCCTTCAAGCGCTCCAGCCACCTGTCGCGGCATCGCGCCACGCACCGCGCCCGCGCCGGGCCGCCGCACACCTGCCCGCTCTGCCCACGCCGCTTCCAGGACGCCGCGGAGCTGGCGCAGCACGTGCGCCTCCACTAAGCTCGAGACCCGGCCTGTGCTGCCCTGCCCGTCTCAGGGCCACCAAGTCTGACCCACACAGCGTCACTCACTCCCACACACACCCCCTGGCTCTGCTGAGGTTACTGCCTTACCCTGGGCCTCAGTTTCCCCACCTTCCAAAGGGAGGAGCATCATTCCTTCCTTACCCCCTTTCTAGCTGTGTGATGTAGACCAAAGTCGTTGCCCCTCCCTGGGCCTGGGAACCAGTCGGAACTGGGTTCCAGTCCAGCTGTGCTGTGTGAGCCTGTGCAAGTGACATGACCTCTCTAAACCTTGGTTTTCTGCTCTCTGGAGCGGTGAACCGGTGGTTGTCTGCGGGGAAGAGATGATAAAGAGCACGGGCACGGTCTGGTTCATTTCTGTATCTACCCCCCTTCCGCCCACGCCCCCGACCCTTTGCTCAATAAACATTCCGCACTCCATTTTCAGGCTCTTCCTTGCGTGTGCGTGCACG